TGGCGAAACCCCGTCTCTACTAAAAAATACAAAAATTAGAATTAGTCGGGCGTGGTGACAGGCGCCTGTAATCCCAGCTACTCGGGAGGCTGAGGGAGGGGGAGAATTGCTTGAACCCGGAATGTGGAAGTTACAGTGAGCCGAAATCGCACCACTGCACTCCAGCCTGGGCGACAGAGCGAGACTCCGTCTCCAAAAAAAAAAAATTAATTAATTAAAAATAAAAATAAGTCATCAAACGAAAAATCAAAACTTCAGACTTGTCTTATACCTATTTGCCTTTTAGTACTTTCCTCATTAGCACTGTTGGGGTGGGAGATGAGGCGCACCTCGCTCTCTTCAGCCCCAAGGCTTGTAAAGGGTCTATCTAGGCCGGCCTCCGAGGGCATGGAGGGAGTGGGTGCGGTTGTGAAATGTAGTGCGCTCAATAGTTTCCTGGTGAAGTTTATTTTAAAATCCGCACCGAAGAGGAAGACGAGGACCGTCACACTCGGCCTTCCCTAAATTCCAGGACCCTCCGCCCGATGCAAACTAGATGCTTTAGTAGGATGGGAACGGGTGGGGGGCGGGCGGCTTTGGGCTTCCTCTAAGCTAGCGCCTCTCTAACCCGGACGCCCGTTAGAATCACCCGGGGAGTTTTAGAAACTACCGATGCCCAAGCCCCACTCCGAAGGATTCCAACTTAATCGGCCTGGTGCGAGGCCTGGCTTCCGGGCTTTTAAAAGCTTCCCGGGGATTCTATTTTACGGCCGGGTCCGGGGCCGGGAGCCTGTACTCTACCGGGATTCCGATGGGGAGGGGTGGCTTGCCCCAATAGTTCTCAAATTTAGCTTTGGGTCAACAATCTGGTTGGAACCACCTAACAAACATCAAAAGATCCTGATGCCCAGGTCTTAACCCAGAGACGGTGTGGTCCAGGCTTGGGAAATTCTAAAAGAGCTCCAGGTGACTGCCATCTGCAAGCGAGTTTGCAAAGCACTGATGCCCAGGTGCTGCGGGGGCGGGCGCAGCGCGCGCCGCTCGCCACTGGGTGGCGCTGCCCGCTCGGCCCGGCGCTCCTGGAGCTGCGAGCCGCGACCGCCGGGAGCGCACCTGCCCCGCCTCCGCCAGGCGGTCCGCGGGGCATGCAGCGGACCGGGGGCGGGGCTCCGAGGCCCGGGCGCAACCACGGGCTCCCAGGCAGCCTCCGCCAGCCGGACCCCGTCGCCCTCCTGATGCTGCTCGTGGACGCTGATCAGCCGGAGCCCATGCGCAGCGGGGCGCGCGAGCTCGCGCTCTTCCTGACCCCCGAGCCTGGGGCCGAGGTAGGGGACGGGGCTGTGGAGTTGGAGGAGAGTGCTAATCTCCAGGATATCGTCTCTTTTTCAGGCGAAGGAGGTGGAGGAGACCATCGAGGGCATGCTCCTCAGGCTGGAAGAGTTTTGCAGCCTGGCTGACCTGGTGAGTGGCTGCCTGGAAGGCGTGGGTTTAGGGAAGGCCTGATGAGCTGTTTTGTTCCTTGCAGATCAGGAGTGATACTTCACAGATCCTGGAGGAAAACATCCCAGTCCTTAAGGCCAAACTGACAGAAATGCGTGGCATCTATGCCAAAGTGGACCGGCTAGAGGTACGTCTAGGCAAACGAAGGTTCTGAGGCTGATGCGGCATCATGGCTTCTCCGTGTCCCTCAGGCCTTCGTCAAGATGGTTGGACACCACGTCGCCTTCCTGGAAGCAGACGTGCTTCAGGCTGAGCGGGACCATGGGGCCTTCCCTCAGGCCCTGCGGAGGTGGCTGGGATCCGCAGGGCTCCCCTCCTTCAGGAACGTGAGTATCCTGCCCCGAGAAGTGAGGGGAGGCGCTGATAGAGCTTCATTTCTTGTCATTCCAGAAGTCACCTGCACCGGTGCCCGTGACGTACGAGCTGCCCACACTGTATAGGACGGAGGACTATTTTCCTGTGGACGCCGGGGAAGCACAGCACCACCCCCGCACCTGCCCTCGGCCTTTGTGAGCTTTGTGGTCTTCCCATCAGGAACGCTAGGCTTGTTTACCCACATTTCTTCCCATGCAGATGAGTTTCCTGCTATTGTCCTAACACTCCGGATTTCTCACTGTGGCTTCAACCTGCAATGGGTATTTCTGGAATTCCTCGAAGAGCCAAGAACACACACATAATTCCCCTATGCACATACAGGACTGAACTGTAAATCTGCATTAGAATTTCAAGATAATCTGCCTGGGCAAGGTGACTCATGCCTGTAATCCCAGCATCTTGGGAGGCTGAGGCAGGAGGGTCGCTTATGCACAGGGTCAAGACTGCAGTGAGCCGTGATTGTTCTACTGCACCCTAGCATGTGCAACAGAGCAAGACCCTGTCCCCCACACCCCAAAAAAGTTTTTCAAGGAAGCCTAAAATAATGAATCTGGCAAGATAGAGTAGAGGCCAGGTGCAGCGGCTCATGTCTGTGATCCCAGCACTTTGGGAGGCCGAGGCAGGCAGATCGCCCAGGAGTTTGAGACCAGCCTGGGCAACATAATGAGACCATATCTCTACCAAAAATACAAAAATTAGCCTGGCGTGCTGGTGCACATCTGTGGTCCCAGCTACTTGGGAGGCTGAGGTGGGAGGATTGCTTGAGCCTGGGAGGTTGAGGCTGCAGTGAGCCATGATTGTGCCACTGCACTCTAGCCTGGGTAACCAAGTGAGATCTTGGCTAAAAATGTTTTTAAAAATTAAAAACAGAAAAGCAGGGAAATAGTTTAGACAATTTTTGGAATTCAGAGATATAGGTAGACCCCTTGTTTCTGGAAAAGTCAGCATTTTTATTCTCTTTTCTTTTTTTTCGAGATGGAGTCTCACTCTGTCACCCAGGCTGTAGTGCGGTGGCATGATCTCAGCTCACTGCAACCTCCGCCTCCCGAGTTCAAGCTATTTTCCTGCCTCAGCCTCCCAGGAAGCTGGGATTACGGGAGCACACCACCACGCCCAGCTAATTTTTGTATTTTTAGTAGAGACGGGGTTTCGCCATGTTGGTCAGGCTGGTCTCGAACTCCTGACCTCAGGTGATCCTCCTACTTTGGCCTCCCAAGGTGCTGGGATTACAGGTGTGAGCCACCATGCCCGGTCAGCATTTTTTTATTGAGGTGACTTTTACAATTTTTTTTTTCTTTAAATGAGACACCTGTCACCCAGCCTGGAGTGCAGTGGTGTGATCATGGCTCCCTGAAACCTCAAGCTCCTGGGCTCAAGTGATCCTCCTGCCTCAGCCTCCCAAGTAGCTGGGACCACAAATGTGCACCACCATGCCTGGCAACTTTTCAAATTTGTTTTATTTTTTGTAGAGACAGGGTCTCCCTATGTTGTTCAGGCTGGTCTTGAACTTCTGGGCTCAGGGGACCCTCCTGTTTCGGCCTCCCAAAATGTAGTGTTGGCACAAACCTTTATTGAAGTATAATTTATATTACAGAAAGGGGTGCCTAAGTGGTTCACTAAATTTTTCACAAACTGAGTGTATCTATTTAAGCCTCACCAGACTGAGCAACCAACATTATCAGCACTGAGCAGCCCCCTCATGCCCGCTTCTGGTCCATGCCCATACCCACCCCCACCCCAGGCTGACAGCATACTGACATCTAACCATATGGACTGGAGTTTCTTGTTTCTGTGCTCTGTATAAAGAGAGGACACACGGGATGTGTACCTACGGTGTGTCATCTCTTGTCTCTGGCCTCACCGGCTTGATGTTACCTTGGGAGGTGTCACTGTTGCTGTGTCACTGTAGATCATTCCCATGGCTGTGTTGTATTGGCTGGGACTGTTTTTATCGAAGGGAGCTTGGACACTCTGCATGCCCCAGTGTGCTCAGGGAGAGCACACGTTGGATGGAAAGTTGGCCGGGTGAGGTGGCTCACGCCTGTAATCCCAGCACTTTGGGAGGCCAAGGTGGGCAGATCACTTGAGGTCAGGAATTCGAGACCAGCCTGGCCAACATAGTGAAACCTCATCTCTACTAAAAATACAAAAATTAGCCAGGTGCTGTGGTGCACCCCTGTAATCCCACCTACTCGGGAGGCTGAGGCAGGAGAATCGCTCGAATCTGGGAGGTGGAGGTTGCAGCAAGCCAAGATCGTGCCACTGCACTCCAGCCTGGGCAACAGAGCGAGACCCTATCTCAAAAAAGAAGAAAAAGGAGAAAGCTAATGTTAATTTTTTAGACAAGCAGTTGAGGACACTCATTTCCGGAAGGGTGAGTATCTGCTGAGTGTTGGGCACTCCCAGGCTTCTTTCTCCTCCCAGCCCCTGAAACAGGGGCCAGGGAGAGTTGGAAGGAAATCCCATGTGATTAAGCCGCAGCAACGTTGAGTGTCCTAAAGCAGGGACCCACAGGCCCCACGCTAGGAGCATGGCCCTGAGGTTAGCCTGCCTGGCAGCACTGTCCGCTCCCATGCCTCTTAGCTGTGTGAGCTGGGCTTTTCACTTGCTCTCTCTGAGTCCAGCTGCCCCTGCGGTAAGACATGAGGATGGCTCTGGTCTGATGGGTTGTGGTGAGGGTGACATGAGGTGAGCTGTGTGCATGCTGGGCACACTGGCGAGGGGCTCTCAGTAATGGGAGGCTGCTGTTGCAGGGCCCGGGCTGTGATGGGGAAAGGGTTGATTGTCCTGCGTTTCTCAGTTGACCAGCGGCATCCGAGGGCCTGAACAGCGAGTGACTCAGGGACTGCCCTTACGTGTCAGAGTTAGAAGTCATGGGAGAATGGAGGCTGCTCTCTCTGGGTTTCCCTGTCCTGTTAGGAGGGGTGAGGTTGCACAGGAAATCTATGGGGAAAAGGTGACAAGTGAACTGGAAGTAGCCGTTCCAAAGTTCCTAGGATTTGCACTGCCAAACAATGAGCTTTAAGGGACGCTTGGAAACATCTGGGGAGAAGGAAGGCCGGGACACTGCGCCCTGCCATCACCAACCCCTAACCTCAGTCCTCTGAGCGGCTCCACTGTCCCTGTGCCAGGTGACTTCATGTGCGTCCTCATTAAAGCAAAGTGCCTGACATTTCCATTGTCCAGTCAATGATGTCCTCGGTTGCTGACTATTGATGGCCTCTAACCCCTTGGTAAGGGTAACTGCAGCCTAGGAAAGGGTGATCTGATCTTTCTCTTTTTTAAACAGAGACGGGGTTTTGCTATGTTGTCCAGGCTAGTCTCAACCTCCTGGGCTCAAGCGATCCTCCTACCTTGGCCACCCAAAGTATTGGGATTACAGTCGTGAGCCACCGAGGCCTGCCAGTCTTTTTCTTTTGTGGCTGATGTTGGACAGGGACACCAGTAGAAAGGTCACTGCAGATTTCTTCCCAAGAGCAAGGCTCTTCGGTCAACCCCCTTTCCCACTTTCCCAGCGGATGTGAACTTCGTGCTCACCAAAGCAAGAGGTTTCAAGGTAGCAGCCCATGGGGTTGTATCTGATTGGCAGAAATGTGTGGTTTGCCCTGAATTGTTTTAAGATGTTTTCATGTTGTGACAATTGGGTAAACTTCTGGAAAAAATAGAGCTCCATACCTCACTCAGCACACCTGGATTGTAAATCGATTAGGAGCTTAATGTATAAAATGAATCTATTGGCCGGGTGCAGTGGCTCACACCTGAATCCTACCACTTTGGGAGGCCAAGGTGGGTGGATCGCTTGAGCTCAGGAGTTCAAGACCAGCATGGGCAACATAGCAAAACCCCTTCTCTGTAAAAAATAGAAAAATTAGCCAGGCATGGTGGTGCTTGCCTATAGACCCAGCTACTTGGTGGGAGGTGGGAAGATTGCTCGAGCCAGGGAACTTGAGGCTGCAGTGAGCTGAGATTGTGCCACTGCACTCCAGCCTGGGTGACAAAGTGTTACCCTGTCTTAGAAAGTAAAATAAAACGAATCTATTGAAGAAATAGGTTAAAAACATTGGCGAAGTGTACAAAATCGAGAAGCCATAAAAGAGGTCAATTTGATTATATAAAATTTTTAAACTTCTGCATGGCAAAACCAACGGAAAACTCAACCAAAAAATCCCAAAACAACAAAATCCTAAGCAAATTCAAAAGATAGATGACAAATTGGGAAAATATATTTGCATCTCATGCTACAAAGGGATAATCTCCCTAAAAAATGTCACCTACAAAAAAGGGAAACAGTAGCAAAACAGGCAAAGGCTATGAACAGGAGTTTCACAGAAAATGCAAAACATGAAAAGATACTCAACCTTAATGTATGCCAATAAGTATGGAAAAATACCCTGAGATTTTTCACATTTCAGGCTGGCAAGGATTAAAATTTTTGATGACACTATTGAATTTTTTTTTTTTTTTGAGACAGAGTCTGCTCTGTTGCCCAGGCTGGAGTGCAGTGGTGTGATCTCAGCTCACTGCAACCCCTGCCTCCTGGGCTCAAATGATCCTCCCACCTCAGGCACCCAAGTAGCTGGGATTACAGGTGCGCACCACCATGCCCAGCTAATTTTTGTGTTTTTAGTAAAGATGGGGTTTTGCCATGTTGGCCAGGCTGGTCTCAAACTCCTGGCCTCAAGTGATCCACCTGCCTCAGCCTCCTAAAGTGCTGGAATTACAGGCTTGAGCCACTGTGCCTGGTCTTGCTGGTGATATTTTGAAGAAACATATTCTTGTACATTGATGGTGGGACACCATTCTCATGGGGGGGCAATTGGCATACCTAACAAAATTAGAAATGGTCCTAGCTACTCAGTAGGCTGCGGCAGCAGGATCGCTTGAGTGAGCCCAGGAGGTTGAGGCTGCAGTAAGCCGTGATCATGCCACTGCACTCCAGCCTGGATGACAAAGCAAAACCCAATCTCTTAAAAAAAAAAGGGGGGGTTGCGGGGGGAAATGTCCTCAGACCCAGTAATTCCACCCCTAGGAATCCAGCTTACACACACAAGAAAGAAAAGATAAATGTACAAGGTTAGTCACTGCACAGTGAGACAGCAAAAGATTAGAAAGAACCCAAGTGATTATTGATCTGGGTTTTATTCCTTTATAGCCCAACCATATGATGGAATACTATAATGTTGTAAAAATGGGTTAAGAGTTCTTTATGAATTGGTGTGGAAACATCGCCAAGATATGAAAGCCAAATGCAGAAAAATATATGTGGTATGCTATTATCTATGTGAAAAAGACATTACTATTCTCTGGAAGGATAAACACAAATTTGAGAATGGTGGATATCTGGGGTGAGAGGTATCCTTTTCACTGTTCTTTAAAAGTTTTGATATTTTGGTGTTTGCCTATTCAAAAAAATGGTTAAAATCAGTTGCCACCAATTAAAAATTAGGAGAATGCATATAAAGAACTGAATTTCCTGTTTGTTTGCTTGTTGCC